CTCATGCCTGTAATCCCAGCACTTTGGGAGGCCGAGGCCGGCGGATCACGAGGTCGGGAGATCAAGACCATCCTGGCTAACACGGTGAAACCCCGTCTCTACTAAAAATACAAAAAATTAGCCGGGCGTGGTGGCGGGCGCCTGTAGTCCCAGCTACACTCGGGAGGCTGAGGCAGGAGAATGGCGTGAACCCAGGAGGCGGAGACTGTAGTGAGCCGAGATCGCGCCACTGCACTCCAGCCTGGGCGACAGGGCAAGACTCCGTCTCAATTAAATAATAATAATAATAATAATAATAATAATAATAATAATAAATTCCCTGTCCTTTGTTTTTGTTCATCGATGTAGCCCAAGCTCCCAGGAGTGTGGGGCATACAGAAGGCGCTTGACAGCCACGTGTGGAGAAAAGGAGCCCGGGGCTGGGCAGAGAGCGAGGCCAAGGGAAGAAGAATACTCGGTCGCGTGGAGCCTTGGGGGCCCACTGGGAGGGCTCGGGCGCCACGCAGATCTGCGCGGAATGAGCCGCCAGAGGCCGCTGGCAGTCGCACAGAGAAGCCCATCGTTTCCTACCACCTGGGACTCGACGGACGTCTACGCGCGTGCGCAGCGGTCCCATCGAGGCACCCGCCTCATTGGCTGTGGCTGGCTCGCAAAAGTGGCATTGCGCATGCGCGCTTCCTTGCGCGAGCCGGGCTGTCGGGTGTGTTTTGCTCTCCAGCCTCCGTCGTCTCTGCAGCACTCCGGGTTCTCCTCCAGAGCGCTAGTCCCAGGAGCTCGGAATGTTCGTGGAACTTAATAACCTGCTTAACACCACCCCCGACAGGGCGGAGCAGGTAAGAGGTCCCGCTGGCCGGAAGGGGGCGGGACCTGGCAGGGCAGCGGAATACTGCATCCGGGAGGCGGTGCGCACGACCCCGGGGAATGGCGCGACGACCCGGCACGGGGTACCTGGGAGTTGTAGTCCGCAGAGGATCGACCCGGGGATTGGACTGGAGGCTTGGGCCCGCCGAAAGTGGGCTTCTGGGCCATCTCGCATATTCTCAACGGCTGTGCGTGTCCTTAAAAGTCCCTGGGAAGCGGCCGGGCGCGGTGGCTCACCCCTGTAATCCCAGCAGTTTGGGAGGCCGAGGCGGGTGCATCATCTAAGGTCAAGAGTTCGAGACAAGTCTGGCCAAGATGGTGAAACCCCCGTCTCTACGAAAAATACAAAAATTAGCCGGGCGTGGTGGCTCATGCCTGTAATCTCAGCTACTCGGGAGGCTGAGACAGGAGAATTGCTTGAACCCGGGAGGCGGAGGTTGCAGTGACCCGAGATCTCGCCACCGCACTCCAGCCTGGGCGACAGAGCGGGACTCCACCTCAAAAAAAAAAAAAAAAAGTACCTGGGAAGCATGGCCGACAGTGGGGTTGGGTTATATTCGCGGACGTGAACTGTGGCGCGCTGTGCATGTTCACTGGGGTGGGGGGTCCCAGGCGCTCAGAGGAGACTGCAGAATAGGCCCGAGAGGAGAGGGGAGTTCGTTTCGCCGCCGTCTTCATGGGCGAGCTTCCTAACCGCCACCTCGCCCCGGAGCAATTGGCACATTGTATTGAACGCTGCTGTTCTTCTTACTCTTCCTCCTTGTGATCTCTAATAGAACTGTTAGAAGCAGGACAGAGCCAAATTGGCTTGGACCAAGTCCGTCTTGGGCACCCCAGGCTGGCCTGTTCTCTCCACCCTCCTCACACTCCGGGGTACCTTGAAACCTTTCACATTTTAACGTAGGTCTAACCTTTTTGTGTTCCTTGTAACTTTTAGGGGAAACTGACTCTACTCTGTGATGCCAAGACAGATGGGAGTTTCCTTGTACACCACTTTCTCTCCTTCTATCTCAAAGGTATGGGACTCATTGATGCTGTAGAAAAGAAAGATTTATTTAAAATAATTGTTTTGTTTTCTAGCTAATTGTAAAGTCTGCTTTGTGGCACTCATCCAGTCCTTCAGCCACTACAGTATCGTGGGACAGAAGCTGGTAAATATTTTGGAGCTCCATGATGAGGTCCCGCATAGTAACTCACTCTCTTTTTCATGTTTAGGGTGTCAGCCTGACCATGGCGCGGGAGCGTGGGCAGCTTGTGTTCCTTGAGGGACTCAAGTCTGCAGTGGACGTCGTCTTCCAGGCTCAAAAGGAGCCACACCCCCTGCAGTTTCTCAGGTCAGTCAGCCTACAGCCCAGCCCGGAAGCAAGAAGTCTGGTAACTTTTGTCCTGTCTCTCCAGGGAGGCTAATGCTGGGAACTTGAAACCATTGTTTGAGTTTGTACGGGAGGCCCTGAAGCCAGTAGACAGTGGAGAGGCTCGGTGGACGTACCCGGTGCTGTTGGTGGACGACCTCAGTGTGCTCCTGAGCCTGGGCATGGGGGCGGTGGCTGTGCTAGACTTCATTCACTACTGCAGAGCCACCGTGTGCTGGGAACTAAAGGTACTCATGGAACTGCCTTCTCTGCGCCCACCAGGAGCAGGCTTCCATCTTGTATCTGATGCAGGGAAACATGGTGGTCCTTGTGCACGACAGTGGAGATGCGGAGGATGAGGAGAATGACATCCTGCTGAATGGCCTCAGTCATCAGAGCCATCTGATACTGCGGGCTGAGGGCCTGGCCACTGGCTTCTGCAGGGATGTGCACGGGCAGGTATGCAGGGGCCTCCTGGGCAACAGGCTTCTTGCTCCTCTTTCATTCTTCTCTGTCTCTGTAGCTGAGGATCCTGTGGAGGAGACCATCGCAGCCCGCAGTCCACCGGGATCAGAGCTTCACTTACCAGTATAAGATACAGGACAAAAGCGTGTCCTTTTTTGCCAAAGGAATGTCTCCTGCTGTTCTGTGACCTGATTTCGGAGCAGCTGAAGCTACATAGGACTGTTTTTGGACGTGGAAGATAGAGCAACATAGCAAGAATGGGTCTTTCTCCTCTGTAGTAATATTTCAGGCTGGACCGGCGACTCCACTGTGACCAGAGGGTTGAGTGCTGCAGTGATGGCATGCCTTGGCTGCCCTGGGCCCTGTTCAGAAAACACAAGGGACCACAATCCTGCCTTTGCTGAGAGAGAGGCTGGATGCTAGACCCAAGTGAAAGGGGTCCTTTGGAGCCTTTGTTTAAATATGCCTTAGCCCCAGCTGCCCATTTTTGGTTGACAAGCCTTTCAGAGCCAGAGTGGGTATAGATGTGCCAGCCAGGAGATGGCACCGGATGGCAGGTGTGCAAGGTGACAACTAGGATAATCATGGCTGGAATAAAGTAAGTTTCCACACTGGAGCTTCCTGTGGGTTGTCTTGTTCAATTTCCAT